TTTGAGGTGTGGCTATTCAAGTATAGGAGGTAGGTGGTTACACATTTTTTAAGCTATTAAATAGAACTTTCACTTGAAAAGGTTTTTTTCTCTCTTTCCTCAGCATCTATCTCCCTACATACACAAAAAAATTGCATGTCACAATTCATGAACTCAGTGAGTGACTCTATTTTGAAAAATGTTAGATTATATCAACTGAAGTCTGTTAGAGGCAAATGCTTTTGGTCATTTTTTTCAGCAGGGACATTTCATATGTGTAAAATATTTAGAATCCCCATGTATTTATATATAAATGAATCTTTTACCATCTTAAATGTTTAATAAGTTATATTTTTCCTTTCTTTCAACTTAAGTATACAAGGTTATCAGCAAACATTTGTAGATGCTCTATGTGAGGTGTTTTGTTTATTAGTTTTAAGGAAGAGAAAAAAGGATGGATTGGATCAGGAAGTCAGTTATTGTTTTCTGGGTTAGTTTGAGTCCAAATCCTCAAATATGCGGCGATTTATAAGTAGCAAACTAGGAATTTAATCCACTTCAGTTTTGGATAACTTGGATAAGACACTTTCTGTCTATAGATCTGTCTATAGATAACTTGGATAAGACAAGTTATCCAAAACTGATAAATCTGAATTAGTTAACAGATGAGGCAAATTGAGATTGTAAATGCTAAAAGATTATTAGAAAACTTTATAAACTAAATAGTTCTATGCCATGTCTTTTTAGTATTTTGCTTGTACTATAATTGTAGTGAAAATAGGTCAGTATCTAATTTTTATAGTCACTAGAGCTCTCCAACTAAATTTAGCTTAGATGTTTTTCTAGCAATTATATACTTACAAAGTTTACTTTTAAAAATTGTGTAATACATGCCTTTATAGAAATTTAAGAAAACGACTTATGGATTATGTACTTCAGATCACAGCACAACTAGAAGATGTTGATACATTACATAAAAAATCAGGAAACCTATGAAGAACATCAAAAGTGGCAAGGTGTGTTCACTTGCACTTTGTGAGATTGAAACTGCTGCCATTATCTGTGCAAACTATGGTTTGAGTACTTTTAATTTAGCAAAGACTAATTATTTTTTAAAAATTTTGGGGTAAAAAAAATGGTCTTTAGCGTAGAAGAGCTTTACCCGACTTACTTTAGTTGGTTCAATTGGTTGATTTTGGTTTGCTTTTTGAAATTTTGTATTGTCTTAATTTGGGGCACATTGAACTCAATAACAGTTCAGTTGCATTATAATTCATTTGGGTAAAGTTTATTGTTGGAGGAGGGTAAGTAAATATTTAACTGAAAAAGTGAAGTAAATATTTATTTAAGGCTATAAGTTGAAATATTTGTCAGCTGAGAAATTTTCAGGTAACTTTTTTAACCTTTGAAAAAAATTTACTATAGCATGAGTATTTTTTATACTGCTATGTATAATCCATAGTCACGTTTTTTAACCTTTTTATATAAAATACTGATACAGAAAACCATACAATCATAGTAATCTTTTAAAATTGCTTTATAATTCACATAGCGTAACATTCACCCATTTAAAGTTTACAGTTCAGTAGTCTTTAGTATATTCAGACTTATGCAACGATTAACACAATTTAATTTTAGAACATTTTCATCACCTCCAAAAGATACCCTGTACTCATTAGCAGTCACTCCCCATTCACCAGTCTCCCAGCCCTTATCAACCATTAATCCATTTTCTGTCTATAGATTTGTCTAGTTTAGGTATTTTATATAAATGGAATACAGGTAACTTTTTATTAGTGATTTTTCACTTACATGTGTCTTGCATGTCTCATGAGATAGCTATGAATAAGTTAGCCTTCTTTTACAACTTAAATAACAATTCTTGTCTGACCGGGAAAAAGTATTAAGTTATTGAGAGACTGCATCCCAATTTAAACCAAGAACCAGACTCCTTACTAGTATTATAACTCAAAAGAATGTGTACCATTAGCCCTTACCTCTGGTGGTGCTTTTCACTGTGAATTGTTCAGCAGCCTCTCAACTTCCCGAAAATACCACTTAAGTCTTAAACTCAGACTTGCATGAGTTTACTGAGATATGTTTACCTTTGCAGCTGGCTTGCCTAGAGTCTACCTTCTTACTACCCTACTAAGTCCAGAATGAGGAAGAATTAAAAGCAAGAAAGGAGATACAGAAGAAGAGATTGCTCAGGCTGAGGAGGGGCAAAGTGATAAGAGCAGGATTAGAAAGAGACATTAAAAATTCAAGGATACTGAGTTTGTTGGCATCAGAATAAATCTTGGAGGCTGTTTTAAGAGGGAATAAAACCTAGAGGGAAGGAATAAAAGGCAAAGATGTTATAAAACATAGGTAAAATATTTAAAATATTTTGTCCTGAATTTTGAATTTTAGGCATATGTCAGTGAAGCACAAAGGATAGCCCCCTTTTTTGATGAGCTTTAGTATCCTTAAGATATTTTCTTTCTAGAACCTTGTGTAGGAATTTTACAGCTGACCATAATCATGTGTTCTCTTTGGTTTGTTCCAACATCTTTGGATTGGAACCAGTACAGAGTAGGAAACCCATATCACCTTGGGATTATTTTTCAGATAAATCTTCCAGAGGATTAAATGGCACCATCCCCGTCAGGTCCAAGTAGGAGGGGAAGAATCCTATTTTGGGTGCTGTCAGATTCAGTGGGCTGTTTAGTTCACTTTTTATCCAGAAAATGGAGCTAAATGAGAAATTGCAGCTTCCAAAGAAAATCATACCTTGATTTTATAGATCAAAGCCTTTCTGATTAGATCAGAATTGTTCCTGAGATTTTAGGGGCATTCAGTTAAAGTGCCCCAAGAAGAGTGATAAATCACATATAGGTGTAAAGTCAATAAAGTCCTATAGTAAGCAGACTGGAATTTAGGGGGAGGGGAATACACACTGTTAGACTGTTGGTACCTATATTTGACTACTAGGATGATTATATATTTTAAATTCTGTATTCAGTTTCTTATCAGAAATACTGCCTACAATATCTTATACTTAATTTTTTAAGGAACAGGTGATAAAGATAGGTTATATTTTCTTCAGAATAATTGATATTCATTATTTAATAGATAAAATGTGTTATCTGAATGTTTATAGTAGTAGAAACCAAGTTTACAAAATGTCTATATATAATTTGTTTTTAATAACCAAGGATTCTTTCTTTACAAAAGATTTCCTCTATATAAATCTTCCTGTTTTATAGATGATCTGTATTATAGGAGAAATGAGTATTTGTTGATTTAACTGGCTAATCTACAGGACTGAGCATTATTAGAGGAGTATTTAAACATAGAAGTCTGTGAAAATATTTTTAGTGCTGAGGGAAATTGGAGGGACTTTCTAGAACCGCAAACTAATAGAAAACCAGGCATAGTGGCTCAAGCCTGTAATCCCAGCATTTTGGGAAGCCGAGGCGGGAGGATTGCTGAAGCCCTGGAGTTTGAGACCAGCCAGGGCAACACAGTGATACCTTGTCTCTACAAAAAAATTTTTAAAATTAGCTGGACGTGGTGGCACATCTATACTCCCAGCTACTTGGGAGGCTGAGACGAGAGGATCACCTGAGCCCAGGAGCTCCACGCTATAGTTTGAGTTGTGATCGTGCCATTGCACTATAGCCTGGGTGACAGAGCAACACCCTACCTCAAACAAACAAACAACAAAAAAACCCTTCTACCTCTGAACATGTGGGGATTTAAAGATTGCTATGATTTAAATATAAATCATGAATATAGAAAATATGAGAACAGAAGAGTATTTGTTAAACAAGACTAAGCTGTGCTGCATAAAGTAAGGCACTATCATTGTGCTGGTATTTTCTGATTCTCTTAGTGCAATAAATGTTAAACTTTACTACTACCTTAGCCATGTTGCAGGGAATTGACATGAATAGTTCCTGGGTTTTGGCTGGGTGCGGTGGCTCACGCCTGTAATCCTAGCACTTTGGGAGGCTTAGGTGGGCAGATCAGGAGTTCAAGACCAGCCCGGCCAACATGGCGAAACCCTATCTCTAATAAAAAACTTAAAAATTAGCCGAACGTGGTGGTGCACGCCTGTAGTCCCATCTACTCAGGAGGCCGAGGCAGGAGAATTGCTTGAACCTGGGAGGTGGAGGTTGCAGTAAGCCAAGATGGCACCACTGCTCCTAGCCTGGGTGACAGAGGGAGACTCCGTCTCAAAAAAAAAAGTTCCTGGGCTTCAAGGGCACTCTAATGTGCACATCTTAAATTCTTAGAGCCTACTTCTATGGACGATTTATGTTACTGTTGATGGAGAATTTGATTTTCTTTTTTATCTTCCCCTTTCCCTTGGCCTTTGTAGGTTTTTTGAAGTGAACATACTTTTATGTATTTACTTATTTATTGAGCAGTTCCCAAATGGCAACTTTATTATTTTATTTCTTCAACTCAGTTGTCTAGTTTACTTCATTTGTATCTAATCTATTTAACTCATCCTTTGAGTTTTTAATATCAACATTTTAAATTTTATTTTTTTAGCTTCAAAGGTGTGCATATGCTTGTTACATGGATATAGCATGTATAATGGTGGAGGTTGGGCTTCTAGTGTACCCATCACCCAAATACTGAAGGTTGGACCCAATAGGTAGTTTTTCAACCCTCACCCTCTCCCACCCAATTGTTTTTATTTCTGAAAGTAATATTTCTTTCTTGGTCTGCCTGATAATTTTTTTATAGTTTCTTATTTTTCGTTAGTTTTCAAAAAATACCTTGTTGGGCATTTTGTCCATAGATGTACTATCTTATGTTTGCTAATTCCAATATCGGAAGTCCTTAGGAAGTTGTACTTAAGGTAGTTTGTTTCTTTCTGTATTTGGTGATTTTTTTTATGAGCTAATATTTGATTAAACCGAATATTTCTCCATCCTCTGTATAGTTGCCTACAATGTAATTTCTACTTTTTTTTTTTTAGCATAAAAGAGTTTCATTTTCCTTTTTATACTCAATAACTTGTTTAATTAGCCAGTATTTTTACCAGTTTCTTTACTTATTGTTCCTTGCATCTTCTCTGAGTCCACTTTTCTTCTTGCTGAAGTACATCCTTTAGTAATCCTTTTAGTAAGAGGCTGGCTTGTAAATGTCCTTAGTTTTTGTGTGAAAGTATATTTTATGCATTACTTTGTTTTTCAGCTAGATAGGGAATTCTTGGTTGATAGGTTTCCTCCCATCAGCAACCTCAGTATATTATTTCATTGTCTTGTGAAACTTGGCAAACTTGGATCTCTGAGAAGTTCGATCTCTGCCTAATTGTTATGCTTCTGTATGTAATTTTTTTTTTCTGGTAGTTTTTTAAAAGATTTCTTTTCTTTATTCTGTCACCACTACTTACTGTGTGACCTTGGGCAAGTTCAAAATGGATATAAAATTGTATCTGTGTCATAGGGTTGTAATGAGGATTAAGTTTTAAAGCACTTAGAACAGAGCCTTGCATATTATAACTGTGACATGTTAATATTTGTTTTATTTTGCCATACTTGATATTCTAAACACATTTCTATGATATGCTTAAGTATGTTGTTTTATCCATAGCTCCTCTTTGAAATACATTGTTGATGGGAAGATTCATATCTTTCTTTGTTTCTAGAAAATTCCTTAGCCTTCATATCTTTGAATATTCATTTTCCAATATTCCTTCTTAGTCTCTGTATTATGTTCTAGGTGGTTCCTCAGTATCATTTTCTAATTTACTAATTCACACTTTGACTTTGTCCAGCTAGAGTTTATGTGGCCTCAGTTCCAGTGAATTTTTTTTAAATATTCAGGCTGTCTCTCTAATAGCCACCTATTCTGGTTTGATTTCTGCCTATTTTTAATTTTTCTTCCTTTAATGACTATTGTGGCTTCCTTTTAACATTTGAAATTATTTTCAGATTGTCATTTTTTCTTCTAGAATGAATTACAGTTGTTGATTTTATTGGCTGTCCATCTTAGTTTAGTTTTCTTTGTGTGTTTTGAGTTTGCTTTTGCAGTCTCCTATTGACTGGAAGTTTTTGTTGTGTTTTCTTTTTCACTCTTCTTATCCAGTGTTTTTACATGCACCTACATCTCTGTCTAAAACCACATCTTTATATTGGAGGCTTGATTCCCTTGATTCTTGGTAACATCAGGATCAGGCTTCTCTTTCCAAGAATAAGACACAAACTAAGATCTATATTTCTTCTCACTGGACACATAATTTCATCTAAACCGTAGCCCCATGCAATGGTTAGTAGTAGCTTTTTCTGGCTCCTTTCATTGGTTGGAAGAGCCTCTCCACCCTAGGTATTGGTTTCAAGCAGTGAGCCTGAGTTCTATCCCAGCCATGCATGGGTACCTTTTTAGTCCCTGTTACTATCCCTACAGGATGTGGACTTTTGGCCATCTCTGTTACTTGAGCCCAGAAGGCTCACAGTTTTAGCTTCAAAAACTGCTTTGTATTTAAAGAGTTCAGTGGCTTGGTCTTTTTTAATATTTTGTTTGTATAGTTAATAAATATTTAACATACATTAAAATGTTTGGAACAGATACATTTCAAAAGTGAATATACAAATCCATTTGGTTGGAAGTTAGTCCATTTTGTGTTGCTATCACAGAATATCACAGACTGGGTAATTTATTAATAATAGAAGTTTATATAGCTCTTGGTTCTGAGGGTGGTAAGTCTAAGATTGAGGGGCTGCGTCTGGTGAGGGCCTTCTTGCCAGATGGAAGGCAGGAATGCAAGAGAGCACAAGTGCAAACAAGGGCAAGACGGGGCCAGACTCGATTTTACCAGGAACTCACTCCTAAGATAAGGGCATTACTCAATTCATGAGGGCAGAGCCTTCATCACCCAGTTACTTTTTATGGACTCACTGGTTATTACTGTCACAATGACAATTCAATTTCAACATGAGTTTTGGAGGTGACATTCAAATCATAGCAGAAGTCAATGTTTAAAATCAATGTATATCCTACATACCCTTCAGAAAGATACTAGTTGACTCTCCTACTTATGAGAGGTATATTTTTTTATTCCTTTGCCAATATTGGGTGTAATAATTTTTTAATCTTTGAGAAGGTAATGTATAAAAAACAAATTTGTGTTTAATAGCTAGCAGGATTGGTCATTGCTCCATATATTTATTACCCATTTATATTCTTTTATTTATTTAATTGCCTGTTCACATTCATTGCCCATTTCTTTTCCTTTAAGGTGTTCATTTTTATTGTCTTTTAAAATAGCTGTTTGTATATTGTAGTAATGTTAACTTTTGTGTATATATTGCAGATGCTTAAAAGACGTTTGCTTTTCAGGTTAATGAGCTTTATTTTATAGTGTAGGAGTTTCTTTTCTCTGGAGTCACTTTTTCTTATTCCTTTGGAATCAGTCTTTTCTTGTCATCCTTAGAAAGTCCTTTCCTACCATAAGATTACAGAAATATTTGCATACATCTACTGGTATTGTTTTATTATTAATACTTCAGACTTCAATCTTTAATCTCTTGGTATTTATTTTAAGGTGTGATGTTGAAGGGATTCAGCTACCCACCACTGGAGGGCAGGAGTGGAAAAGATCAGCTTTCAGGCACCCATTATTGAATCTCTCTGTTCCCAGAGAGCTCTTTCTGGATTCTCAGTTCTATTCCACTGATAAATTTATTCCTGCATTAGTATTGCCTCTTAAATACTATAATTTGGAATCAAGTTTAAATATCAGGTATTGCAGATTCTCATGATTTTAAGAATGTTTTGGCTATTCACATTTATTCATATATATTTTGAAATGATTTAATCAAGGTCTGGGAACAAAAAGGTCCAGTTGTGATTATATTGAATTTATAGATTAAATAAAGGGAGGATAACCATCTTCACAATTTTGAATCTTCCTATCCAAGAAAAAGAAGTGTGTGTTATTCTGAAGCCCTCTTCTTAAAAAGGTTCTATTTCTTGTTATTTATTTAGATATACTTTTATTTCTGTTTTAACTTTCTAAGTGATTACTGTTAATCATTTTCATATATGGTTTTCTATAGTCAAATAATCTTATTGAGTATTTTTTTCCCTATCATTTCAGGTTTTGAGTTTGCCATCATGTCATTAACTGCAAATAGTTGATCTCCTTATAATTTTATGCCTCTTTTTGTTAGCCTTGGCTTATCTCAATAACCATTATTTCTACACATTGCTGAGTTACAGGGATAAGAGTTGGTGTCCTTGTTCTTTTTTCTTTCCTGGGAATTGTTCTAGTACTGAGATTTCCTCTTTGGCTTGAAGTAAGTATTATATTAAGGAATAAATTTTATCAAGTTCTTTAATAACTTTCTCATATTGTTCCAGGTTTCTGGTCTTCACTCTAGCACTAATTGAAAAAAAAAAAATTTGTTTTCCGAGAACTGTTACTTTCCTCCATATTTTCAAATTTATTAACAGAGAATTGTACAGAGTGATTTATTTTACAACAATAAAATTCTATTTGTGAGGTGAGTATAGCCTGTTTGGCTTCTAATTTTAAAAATATTAATTCAGTCTTGTTTTTTGTCATAGTACTTTGTTTTGAAAAGTTCAGATCAACTGATAATACTAGTGCTGTGATGAGACTCAGCTTGTACTCAAGAACAGATTTATGACTAGGTGAGAACTAAAATTTCTCTCAGAAACTAACTTATTTATATAATCAGCTCTTGTATCCATGTAGCTTATAGTTGGCTGCTTCACCAGGACTCTACAAATTGCTCAGAACCCAAGGAGGTAAGATTTTTATATTGCCTGTTTTCAGTATGCTGAAGCCATCCTCTTTTCTTTGTCTTCCCAGAGAGAAACTAGTCATTCGACAAAGATTGAACTTCTTCTGTGTGTTAGGCTGTGCTCCAAGTGCTGGGAAGACACCAGTGAATAAAACAAAAAGTCCCTGCTCTCATGGAGTTTACAGCCACTATTCTAAAGTTTGTCTGTATTCTGCCTGTCCTTGTTTTTATTATTGACTTTCCTGTTTCTCTTCCTTTGCAGACCTAGAGGATCAAGACATAATGGGAGCATTTTTAGACAAGCCAAAGATGGAAAAGCATAATGCCCAGGGGCAGGGTAATGGGTTGCGATATGGGCTAAGCAGCATGCAAGGCTGGCGTGTTGAAATGGAGGATGCACATACGGCTGTGATCGGTTTGCCAAGTGGACTTGAATCGTGGTCATTCTTTGCTGTGTATGATGGGCATGCTGGTTCTCAGGTTGCCAAATACTGCTGTGAGCATTTGTTAGATCACATCACCAATAACCAGGATTTTAAAGGGTCTGCAGGAGCACCTTCTGTGGAAAATGTAAAGAATGGAATCAGAACAGGTTTTCTGGAGATTGATGAACACATGAGAGTTATGTCAGAGAAGAAACATGGTGCAGATAGAAGTGGGTCAACAGCTGTAGGTGTCTTAATTTCTCCCCAACATACTTATTTCATTAACTGTGGAGACTCAAGAGGTTTACTTTGTAGGAACAGGAAAGTTCATTTCTTCACACAAGATCACAAACCAAGTAATCCGCTGGAGAAAGAACGAATTCAGAATGCAGGTGGCTCTGTAATGATTCAGCGTGTGAATGGCTCTCTGGCTGTATCGAGGGCCCTTGGGGATTTTGATTACAAATGTGTCCATGGAAAAGGTCCTACTGAGCAGCTTGTCTCACCAGAGCCTGAAGTCCATGATATTGAAAGATCTGAAGAAGATGATCAGTTCATTATCCTTGCATGTGATGGTATCTGGGATGTTATGGGAAATGAAGAGCTCTGTGATTTTGTAAGATCCAGACTTGAAGTCACTGATGACCTTGAGAAAGTTTGCAATGAAGTAGTCGACACCTGTTTGTATAAGGTAGCTAGACTTTTTTTAAAAACATAAAATGAACTAAAATATTCTCAAATTTTTTTCTTCCCAGGGAAGTCGAGACAACATGAGTGTGATTTTGATCTGTTTTCCAAATGCACCCAAAGTATCGCCAGAAGCAGTGAAGAAGGAGGCAGAGTTGGACAAGTACCTGGAATGCAGAGTAGAAGGTGGATCATTTAACAAAAAATAAGTAGCTTTAACACTTACAAAAAAAGTACTTCTGATTCCCAGAAATCATAAAGAAGCAGGGGGAAGGCGTCCCCGACTTAGTCCATGTGATGCGCACATTAGCGAGTGAGAACATCCCCAGCCTCCCACCAGGGGGTGAATTGGCAAGCAAGTAAGTTACATTCTGTACACTCTTATGCTTTAAGAATTAATTTTCTGCATTTTTTTACACTTAGGAGGAATGTTATTGAAGCCGTTTACAATAGACTGAATCCTTACAAAAATGACGACACTGTAAGTAGCATTTTAGCTCCCTCTGCTTTCCCCGTTGTTCCTTATTTTGCTTCCTTTTACAAAGGACTCTACATCAACAGATGATATGTGGTAAAACTGCTCATCTAGCCATGGAGTTTACCTTCACCTCCAAAGGAGAGTACAGCTCAACTTTGTTGAAACTTTTAACATCCATCCTCAACTTTAAGGAAGGGGATATGACATGGGTGAGAATGATTACATCAGAGAACTTCAGCAGTACAACAGCTAGCCCAGAACTGATTTTTTTTTTTTTTTTTGTAAATTTGAGACTTATGTAAGCGTGATTTCAAACCATAATTCGTGTTGTAAATCAGACTCCAGCAATTTTTGTTGTATGATTTTGTTTTTTTGTAAAGTGTAATTGTCCTTGTACAAAATGCTCATATTTAATTATGAACTGCTTTAAATCACTATCAAAGTTACAAGAAATGTTTGGCTTATTGTGTGATGCAACAGATATATAGCCCTTTCAAGTCATGTTGTGTTTGGACTTGGGGTTGGAACAGGGAGAGCAGCAGCCATGTCAGCTACACGCTCAAATGTGCAGATGATTATGGAAAATAACCTCAAAATCTTACAAAGCTGAACATCCAAGGAGTTATTGAAAACTATCTTAAATGTTCTTGGTAGGGGAGTTGGCATTGTTGATAAAGCCAGTCCCTTCATTTAACTGTCTTTCAGGATGTTCCTTCGTTGTTTCCATGAGTATTGCAGGTAATAATACAGTGTATTCATAAGAATCTCAATCTTGGGGCTAAATGCCTTGTTTCTTTGCACCTCTTTTCAAGTCCTTACATTTAATTACTAATTGATAAGCAGCAGCTTCCTACATATAGTAGGAAACTGCCACATTTTTGCTATCATGATTGGCTGGGCCTGCTGCTGTTCCTAGTAAGATATTCTGAATTCCATTTTATCAATAAAGCTTGATTTAACAAACAAGAAACTTAATCATGTATGTGTAATTCCTCTTTTACCCTGGCCTTTTAAAACACTGTGCCGTTGTAATGAGACGTTTCTCATAGGGAAAGATGTTAGTCTCTTTTAATTGGACAACACTGTCACTCAAGGCATAGATGAAACTTTCCTTCCATTAGAAAGACTAAAAGATTTAATTCTTGGTTGTACCTTAATCTATTTTTTAAATAGGTTTCTTTCAGGCTGCTTATTTTTCATTAAGATGTGTATCAGCTTGGATTTGCCTACTGTTTAATTAAAATATTTATTGTCAAAGTTTGACAATCTAACACTCTATGGTAGGGGTGTGTGTGTGTGTGTTTGTGAGTGTGTGTTTGCCTGTGATTTTTAATTGGCCCATGTCTTTAGAATCCAAGTGGTTAAGATGTATTTGTGATTTGAAATATAGCATGTTGATAATATTTAGCTGTTGGCCTTTACAAATAACTTTCAAAGCTTAAGGAATTGTAGATATAAAAATAACCTAATTTAATTTAGGCTTAAATTCCTCTGATTAAGCATGTGAAAGTAAGTTTTAAAATCTGTCGCATTGAAAAGATTACTGTTCCGTGCCCTTCTGTATTTTTGTCTCTTTAGGTTGAATATTGTATTTATCACCATGTAATCATTCAGTAGGCAGATTCCCACTAGAAAACTGTTGAAATGTAAGACTAAAATACAACATTGAATACAAAATCAAAATTTTGTGTATAAAAACCAGTATAGTCCATTTTGTTATATTTGTTTTTTCCCTAACTTGGAAATATACATATTTGTATATATAGCCTTAAAATTAATGTAAAGTTAGGGGAGTAGTGGGGAAAGTAATGTGAAATGTCTCAGATTTAAGTAGTTAAATACCAGCAAAATCTTTTCATTATCCCTCTTATTTTGTGAGGTGATTAAATGTAACTTAATTGTATTTAATTTATATCTTATTCCAGCATGAATGAGGAAAAACTGAAGTACTATTTATATTTAGAAATTCATATCAGTTGAAATTACAGAACCAATTCCATACTTACAATAAATACTTAATGTCTAAATCTGTGGTAGAGTGCGAAGTATGATAATGTTCTAAGTTATGGCTTTGCAAGCATCTAAATGTGCATTTAATGAATACCAGTGCTTCTAGTATAGACTAATTACCAGACATACTGGTACTGAAAGCTAAATCCCTATTATAACAAACCAGTTCCTTAATATTTTAAGTAGACTGACAACTTTAGTTCCAGAAATTGCAAAACTTTGAACTGGACTGTGTAATCTTTTGAGATGCAAAACTTAAGTCACAAGTAGAGTATGTGATGGAAAGCTGTATTTCAAACCATAACAGCATATTTAGAGCCTTTTTTTTTTGAGTCTTTAAACAAGAGAAAATTAAAATATTCCTGTCAAAATTATTAGTATTGAAATTAGGCTTGGACACGAGAGAGAACCGTATTTGAGTGATGTGAGAAGACTAAATCTTTTCCACATGAGTCAGCACTGCCATACTAATAATTTTTTTACTATAAAAATACAGGAAGGAAGTATACATTATAACAGCAGACTGTGTGTGTTCCTGATTCCTGGAGGTAATAGTGGGGGGAAACCAACCATACTTTTTAAAGGCACTTTTGCACCTCTATTGTGCACTTCATTCTTGTACCACTTAAATTCTTCACCCCCATCCCCTTTTTTTGTGCTAATTAGCATCTCAGGGCAATGCCTCAAAAATGTTTGATGTGTTCTGTTCTTTGGAGGGAAAAAGTTCTTATGTGATGATAATATAGTACTCAAAATATACTTTTATCATTTAAATGTCTTATTTGCTGCTATGAATAGGAAATAACATTTTGTATAGCAGGCTCTGTTTTACCCTAACATTAAAAAATTTCACTGATCTTTCTTTCATTAACAGGGTAGAATCTCCTAATTTCCACTTTCTTGGGAATATACTTTTATAGACAATAGAAGCAGTTCTCAATATTAGCATATACTTTAAAAAATCAAAGTGATAACTTAATTCAGCTTTGGAAGTATCTCAAACATATTTTTACTTTATAGTGCATTAACTTGCTTCTAGAGTACTTAATGCAACTGCTCTAGCCACTTAATTTTTTATACTAATCTCAACATTAAGAAATTTGGATTAAGTAATAAATTAGTTATGTAATTCAAGTAATCTGAATTACAGCAGTACTTTTAGTGATCATTCATAGGACTATATATTAACCCAGCTAATAACTCAGTTTTTTTACAAAATGTTTCGAGTATTATTGGTAAAACACTGTTCTAGGCTAAGCACATTGGGACTGTAAAGAAATGAGTAGATCCTTGGCTTCAAGTTTACATCTGGACAATTTATAATCTAGTGTATGTTAGTATTATAACTGGATCACTCATCAAAAAATATATATATATATCTATTGCCCACCTGCTATCTACCAGGTACTTAGCTGATCAAGGCAGGCCCCTGCCCTAAAGACCTTGTTTATACTTCCTTTACTCACCTGAAAACTGTTCTCCAGTTTATTTTCTTCTCTCTAAAGTTAAAGAGTAATTCAGAAGAAAATTTTGCTTAGCATAAGAATAAAATTGGACTGAAGAGGCTTAAGCCCATTCAGTATCCTTGATTGCATTTATCCAACGGCCTTTATTCTTCCTGCTGACAGCAGTAACTCAGAGGAATAGGTAGTAGATTTCTGAAAATTATCCAGCCATGGAAATGTAGGTGGGGTTTGAGTTTAAGGCATTTAAAAATGTAAATATCTCTAGCTAAATTTATCTTAAGTAGAACTCTGTGTTTTTGTAACACACTGCCAGTGTTAATATCAAATTTTAGCCAAATTATTACTATGTGTTTTAATATTTTAAAATAATTTCACTGCCCATCTTTACTGGACAAACTCATTTGGAGTTCAACTTGTGATTTCTGAAAGAACTGATGAAATTGGGTACTGCTTTTTTTCTCCATTTTTCGTTTTGTTTTAATTTTGAATTTCATGGTATATACTTTTAGTTCAAACTCAGCTGTTTGTACAGTATTGTATTAGGATTTGGTATTAGAAAAGATGTGTAAATATCTTAGTATATAATTGTTTCTCATTTGAGGTTTTTCTTCTAAGGGACCTTAAAGAGTTTTATATACTTTTGCTCACAGAAACTGCTGGTGAGATTACCATTTTTTGAGTATCTAGTCTTCTAGTTTTTCTTTTAGGCATTAGGAAGCCTTCTTTAGAGTTCAAAATTTTAGAAGCCTAATTTGCTCTTACTTCCTTCAATTATGTGCCATGTGTTTTGGTTTGTATATGTTTTAAATTGTATATTTCCTTGGAATATGCTTGAAATATTTAAGAATACATTTTCAAAATGTATAATACTGTATTGTTTTGTTGATCAGAATAATAAGTCTCAGTTAAATGTTTGTTATTACTGATAGTCAAAATGCTCAATAGAAATGATGAGAGGCATTGGTTCCAATTCATTGTCAAATGAACGTTTTCTAATTTTGTTCACAGATTCTTTCCCTTTCGATTGTTCTGTATGTTAAGATAGTGGCTTCTGCTCTCACTGTTTTCCTATTTATATTACTAGCAGGTAGGAGTGCTAATTAGAAAAACTTAGATGGTATTGAAATTACAGTTGACAACTTATATTTTTATGAGATGGAGAAAAAAGATTAAGTTGATATAACAACAAAGTGGACTTTTTTTCTTCCTTATCCTGCACGAAATATTGCCCTTGTTTCCTCTACTTTCCTCTTGGTGTTTTCTCTTTTTTTCAAACAGAAACAGGCCAATTCCATTTTCTTGAGCAAGAAAGCTTAGTGTGTTACTTCATCAAGGCCAGCTAATACTGTGTTAAACCGGGCTGAAAATGAGAAAACTTGGGAGATGGAGGAATGGGGAAATGGCAGTGGGATAGGTAGGGAAGGATTACTCTTAATTGTTTTAAAAGCCATAGGAAAGTCTTCCTTGTACGTGGCTGTAAATTTATAAGAACTATTGTGTCACATAAACCAACAAGAATGAACCTTTGCTGCTTCAGATAATTTGATTTTTCCAGCAAGGAAATTAATAAGTTACTGATTCTTCAGCATAGAAACAACTGAGAAGAATTAATGCAATGTTTCTTCACTAGAAAACCCAACCCTTCATTTCTTTTCATTGCTCCAAAACCCAGTTTTCAACTAATGGTTTTCTCATTAAACTAAATGTTTAGAAAAGTTGTTTAGAGTTTTTCTTTTTCTTTTACATAGTCCTCCTGATCCAGTATAAGACTATTTAGTAACGTGCATTTGTATGGTACTATCTAAAGTAAGTTAGATTGATGTAAGAGATCGGGTAGCTGCGGAACAAAATTAGTTATATCCTAATTAGGTACAGTGAATGACACAAAATCATTTTAGCAATGCTTCTTAACCTTTTGGGGTCACAGGCGTTTTGAGACTGATGAATCCTAGGGACTTATTTACCCAGGAAAATGCGTATATAACATACATATCTCCCTAAAGTTTACAATATTGTAGTGGTTCATGGGCCCCCTGGTTAAGAGCCCATTCTAAAGTACAATAGGGCATCATCCCTTTTCCTGCAAAGCCCAAAAGTATATTTCTAGGGCATGAAAATAACTTGAGTCTATTTTAAGGAATTGTTTCACTCTAGAGGTAGATAGGGGACCTGGCTAGAATCTGACATTAAAATATACTTTTTAAAAAATATTATATTTGGGGTGGGGAAAGTGATTAAAAGGTGAAAAAAAAACATAGTATTCAGAAGTTTTGGAGGTTAATGTCTTTCTCTAAGATTTGCCACTTTAGAAATTCAACAGAAAAGAGGTAAAACAGAAATGGAATGTATCTGGAACATTTTTGGCCTCCATAGTGCAGATATACTATATTAACAAGTAATACATTTATTTACCTGTCAGATCTCCAGGTTTTAAGATTTTGAGCTTTCTAGTATTAGGATTCATTAAATGTTCAATTCATTTCATATTCTAAGGAATTAGGTTATTTACTTACTAATTCAGGATGTTAAAATAACATCCAAGTCGGACAACCACCACCAATGCACACAGTTAATGAGATTTCTAAAATATAATAAGTACAATGTAACAAACGTATAGAATTTTGCATTTGTTGCCAAAATTAGATGTTTAATGACAGCTTATTTAATTCCCATTTGTGGGACTTCTGGAACATAGAAACCATTATCTTACCTGGTTATCCCTTGACTAAATAGCATATCTGCAGGAAAATATCTTGTTTGTAGTGATATGCCCCAATAGTGATTGATTTCACTCTTGAAATGAGTTATATCACTTAATTTGTATAAATGTTATGAGTGGAGAGACATGTACATGTTAAAAGCATGTTGCATTATATATTCATTTTTTAAACTCTATAAATGTTAAGAATAATATAATTGCAGAAATATTTTTCTTAAATACAATGTGTAACAAAATTCTCCGTAGCAACTCACCCACTTTGCAGTTTATGTGATCCACACTTTTAAAGAAATTCCATAAATGTATATTTTGTATTATGTATTATTTCCTGGTCCAAAGAAAATATGTGAATTCAGTTCTAACTTTAAGAATGTACTGTTTGTTTTCAAGTTCATTGAAAAATTGCATTCAGCCTGCGAATGGTTGCAGATTGTATGTTAGATGAAAAGTAGAAATAATTTCTAGTTTGGAAAACTGGTGCCACTAAATAAACAGGCAATTACATAATGTGTGTGTATTTATGATTGTTTAATATTGCA